TCTTGTGTTGACATTCCAAAATATATGAATTCCAAAAATTTATATGTTGAAGTCCTAACTGTCAGTATCTTAGAATGTAACTTTTTTGGAAAAGGGGTCATTTCAGATCTAATTAGTTAAGATGAAGTTATACTGGAGTACAGTGGGCACTAAATCGAATTGGTCCTATGATTGAGTCTCAGTCTTTCAGTGAGCCTGTACCCCTGGGTTTATGACCTTCAGTTGGCTTTTTTCTTCTGCCCTTATTTGGCATAAAAACAAAGCAGGTGGATCACCTGAGGTCAGCAATTTGAGACCAGCCTGCCCAACACGGCGAAACCCTATCTCTACTAAAAATACAAAAAATTAGCCTGGCGTGGTGGCGGGCGCCTGTAATCCCAGCTACTTGGGAGGCTGAGGCAGGAGAATCACATGAACCCGAGAGGCGGAGGTTGCAGTGAGCCGAGATTTCGCCACTGCACTCTAGCCTGGGTGACAAGAGTGAAACTCCATCTCAAACAACAACAACAATAAACAAACAACAACGATGACAAAAAAAGCTAGAGCTGGGATTTTCCCTTTCCCTGTGTTAAAGATTAGAGTGGTGTCCTCACAAAAAGGGAAAACTTGGATACAGGCACACACATGGGGAGAATAGCATATGAAGAGACACAGGGAGAAGGCAGCCATCTATGGGTCAAGGAGAGAGGCCTGGAACACATCTTTCCTTCACCGCCCTCAGGAGGAACCAACTCTGCTGACACCTTCATCTGGGACTCCCACCCTCCAGAACTGCAAAGCAATAAATTTTTTATTTTTTACACCACCCAGTTTATTGTATTTTGTTAGGCAGCCCTAGCGAACTAATGTACATAGAGTTCTTGAGTTAATCTTCACAAATTACTGCAATAAGGTAGGGTCTTTTGTTATGTAACAATGCTATGAAATCATAGCGTTTTCTTAATTAACTTCCGTAGTTTAAGGTACTAAGTTCTGGACACCACGTGTCTTCTTTCTATAAATACCAGGACATGCTCTGTTTTTCAGCACTCATTGGACTTCAGCATGACTACTCAGTTGCCAGCTTACGTGGCAATTTTGCTTTTCTATGTCTCAAGAGCCAGCTGCCAGGACACTTTCACTGCAGCTGTTTATGAGCATGCAGCGATATTGCCCAATGCCACCCTAACACCAGTGTCTCGTGAGGAGGCTTTGGCATTAATGAATCGGAATCTGGACATTTTGGAAGGAGCGATCACATCAGCAGCAGATCAGGTACCATCTCTACCATCTCTCCAGTGTACTGGCCCCCCTTTGGATTAAGTTGCATTTTTAACAGGGTGCGCATATTATTGTGACTCCAGAAGATGCTATTTATGGCTGGAACTTCAACAGGGACTCTCTCTACCCATATTTGGAGGACATCCCAGACCCTGAAGTAAACTGGATCCCCTGTAATAATCGTAACAGGTAAAGAAACAACTTGTGAAAAATTCACTAGTAAGATTTTTTTCCTCCAATAAACATGTATCAGATTTGGCCAGACCCCAGTACAAGAAAGACTCAGCTGCCTGGCCAAGAACAACTCTATCTATGTTGTGGCAAATATTGGGGACAAGAAGCCATGCGATACCAGTGATCCTCAGTGTCCCCCTGATGGCCGTTACCAATACAACACTGATGTGGTATTTGATTCTCAAGGAAAACTGGTGGCACGCTACCATAAGGTAAAATTAATTTGCAAATAATCCAATTAGTTATTTTTTTCTCTTTATCTTCTGTTTATTGCAGCAAAACCTTTTCATGGGTGAAAATCAATTCAATGTACCCAAGGAGCCTGAGATTGTGACTTTCAATACCACCTTTGGAAGTTTTGGCATTTTCACATGCTTTGATATACTCTTCCATGATCCTGCTGTTACCTTGGTGAAAGATTTCCACGTGGACACCATAGTATTCCCAACAGCTTGGATGAATGTTTTGCCACATTTGTCAGCTGTTGAATTCCACTCAGCTTGGGCTATGGGCATGAGGGTCAATTTCCTTGCATCCAACATACATTACCCCTCAAAGAAAATGACAGGTAATGTGTGATCTTAAAGATATGCAGGCTGATTCAAATGATGTTTTCAACTTATTACTTCCAGGAAGTGGCATCTATGCACCCAATTCTTCAAGAGCATTTCATTATGATATGAAGACAGAAGAGGGAAAACTCCTCCTCTCGCAACTGGATTCCCACCCATCCCATTCTGCAGTGGTGAACTGGACTTCCTATGCCAGCAGTATAGAAGCGCTCTCATCAGGAAACAAGGAATTTAAAGGCACTGTCTTTTTCGATGAATTCACTTTTGTGAAGCTCACAGGAGTTGCAGGAAATTATACAGTTTGTCAGAAAGATCTCTGCTGTCATTTAAGCTACAAAATGTCTGAGAACATACCAAATGAAGTGTACGCTCTAGGGGCATTTGACGGACTGCACACTGTGGAAGGGCGCTATTATCTACAGGTAATATTTTGATGTCAGAAGAGTTACTGGATTTATGACTTACTGGTTTTCATGACTTCCCTAGATTTGTACCCTGTTGAAATGTAAAACGACTAATTTAAACACTTGCGGTGACTCAGCTGAAACAGCTTCTACCAGGTTTGAAATGTTCTCCCTCAGTGGCACTTTCGGAACCCAGTATGTCTTTCCTGAGGTGTTGCTGAGTGAAAATCAGCTTGCACCTGGAGAATTTCAGGTAAGAATCTTCGAATATTGCCAATTAGTTTCGTAGCCTTTGCCTACTTTTTTGTTTTAATCAGGTGTCAACTGACGGACGCTTGTTTAGTCTGAAGCCAACATCCGGACCTGTCTTAACAGTAACTCTGTTTGGGAGGTTGTATGAGAAGGACTGGGCATCAAATGCTTCATCAGGCCTCACAGCACAAGCAAGAATAATAATGCTAATAGTTATAGCACCTATTGTATGCTCATTAAGTTGGTAGAATATTGACTTTTTCTCTTTTTTATTTGGGATAATTTAAAAAATGATGGATGAGAAAAGAAAGATTGGTCCGGGTTAATATTATCCTCTAGTATAAGTGAATTACTAGTTTCTCTTTATTTAGACAAACACACACACACCAGATAATATAAACTTAATAAATTATCTGTTAATGTAGATTTTATTTAAAAAACTATATTTGAACATTGGTCTTTCTTGGACGTGAGCTAATTATATCAAATAAGTATCACAAATCTTTTACGCAGAAGAAATAAAAACTACGGGTAGAAAACATAAGAACTATCATAAAATTTACTTACAAGGAGGCTGCTCTTGTTACCACTTTTATTATATTACGTATCACTTATTCAGCTCTGCTGAAAATTTCCAATGACTTTGTTTGTTTGCTCTTTTTGTTTTTTACCTAAACAATACATTTTGATTCTCTTGTGGGTTGATAATGTCTCCCCAAAATTTACATGTTGAAGCACCTCAGAATGTGACTGTATTTGGAGACAGGGTCTTTAAAGAGGTAAAATAAGGTCATTAGGATAGACCCTAATTCAATATGACTGATGATCATAAAAGAAGAGGCGAGTAGGGCACAACAGGCACAAAGGGAGACCATAAGGAGACACAGAGGAAGGACAACTCTTTACAAGCTAAGAAGAGAGGGCCTCAGAAGAAACCAACCCTGCCAACACCTTGATCTTGGACTTCCAGCCTCCAAAACTATGAGAAATAAATTTCTATTGTTTAAGTCACCCAGTCCATGGTACTTTGTTAGGCAGCCCTGGCAAATGAATCAAAGACCCATTCCTGTTCCTCTCCCCACCACTACTGTTTTCTACTGTAATCTGAAGCTTCAACAAAAGGCTTACCTGGTAAGAATATTCAGCTGGTCTGGGTCCTCAAGACTCCAATAGACACTCTTAGAGAAGGATTGCTGATGGATTGATAGTGAAACCATTAGATCATTGAATTCCTCTGGAATTAGAAAACCAGAGAGTCCCATTTTAAGAAATTAGATATTTAATATAGCATTGTGTGTTCTATTTTAGTAACAGCAGAATCTCTTGACATTACACAACTCAGTGAAACAACATCATTTAAGCCAAAATATCTCCCAACTGACTGATAGACTCTGAGCACTAATATCATAGTGCTGTGATGATGGACAATTACATAGTACCGATAACAGCCATGCACTGTGCAAAGCATGCCCTTCTGCACAGGAGAGCAAGGCACTTGCAGTAGTGATCTATGCCAGCAAAACATCATTTTGAGACAAACATTTTTGTGGCAGATGTTTTTCCTAAAAAGTACTATATCATCCAAGAAATATTTGAGTAAAATCCCTTGTTCTTTTGGGTGACATTAACTGACATTTGCTTTTTTTCAAGACCTAATAGAAAATAAGAAAGCCCATAATGTATTTAGAAACAGGAATCCTCAGAGCAATTCTCTGTATTCTCATATAATTTCAATGTAAAACAGAAAACATATTGATGTGTTGGTGATAGGCTTGAATTATTAAAAACTTCAAAAACATCCTAAGTGTTTCTTTTTTGCTCAACGTTGTCAACTATAGTAGGTCTCCCTTGTGGTGTAATGAATTGCCCCCAAACTATTATCTTAAAACAACAAACATTTATTATCTTATAGCATTTCTGAGGGTCAGGATCTGGGACTGGCTTAGTGGAGTTGTTCTGGATCAGGGCCTTTGGAAAGTTGTAGTTAACTTGTCCCCAGGGCTGCCATCATCTCAAGGCTCGGGTGGGGCTGGAGAAAATCTGCTTCTCAGCTCACTCACGGCGGTTGCCAGGCCTCCATTCTTTAGGATGCTAGAAAAACTTTCATAAAATGTCATCTGGCTTCTCCTAGAGCAATGATACTGAGAGAGAAAGCACATGAGAGAAAGAGCGAGGGAACTTGGATGTAAGCCACAGTCTTTGAAAACCTAATCACAGAAGTGACATCTCTTCTTCCACATGATGTTGGTCACATGGACCAACAATGGCACAACGTGGACAGAATCAAACAGAGTTGAGAATATCAGGAGGTGGGGCTTCATGGGGGCCATTTTGGATGCTATCATAGTGAATATATGTATTTATATTTATATCTGTATATATTGCAATGTAATTTAAAAAATAGGATTGTTTTCCTTTTCTTTTTGCTATATGTGATATGTATTTCAAAATACACTCCCAATAGTTACGTCTGAAAAGCACTACACTAAAAAACTTTCTATACATTGAATAATTAAATTAAATAATCTAATAATCTCTACTTTTGGTCCATAGTAAATTTAAGTTAACTGT